GGGCTTTTTCCCTTGCCTGGGACTGGCAGGACAGTGTAGGTCTGAGCAGCTTCCACGATACACACGGGGACACTTAAGCCCAAAGAATTTTTAAAACGTGCCTAAATTCCACAACTAATCAGAGGAGGCAGCAATCCAGATCTCCTGGTCTTCACCCTTCTTATTGTTGGGGTGCACCGCAGGGCACGCATGTTTCCTTGTGGCTTGTGGGAAAGCCACTGTCGTGGAGCGCCAGCGTCCCGAGTCCCTGGAAATTCTCCCAAGTGACCTGGAATCCAACATTTCCCTGGATTTTCATAGTCTATAATAGAGAGAAAGAACCGGGTCTGCGGTGGTGGGCAGGACTGAGGAAAGGCCGTGAATGCGGGAAGCACGGGAGGCAGGACTGAAAAGGAAAGAGGCACAGGGGCTCACAAAACCTGAGGGCCGCGTCCCAGTGGGTGACCTGACCCATCAAGGTCTAACACCTGGCCGTGGCAAAGCTGGGCGAGAACCCCCGATCCACCCTCCCAGTGTGGGGCAGGGAAAAGGCAGAGTGCAAAGCGAGGTCTGATTTTGCAGAAGCTTTTTAGAAATTCGCTGTCAGAGAAACTGAAAGACCAAACAAAACCCCTAAAAATCCAAGCCCGATTATTTCATCCACGTGGCACAAAAGCAAGCCAAAAAAAAAAAAGCGGGGGGGGGGGGTGGCGGTGCAGGGCGGGGGAAGAGTCACCCGTCCTGCCCCTGCTGGAAGGAAGGGATTTGCCCCGGGAGAGCAAACTTCTGACTCCGCCTGGGTCGCTGACTCCGCGCGGCCGGGCGGGAGGGAGGTCGAGGAGGCCGCTCGCACAAAGCCGCGGAGCCGCTGCCCCCTCTCCCCGCCCCCTGCCCGGCCAACGCCGAAGTGCGGAGAGCAGCCGCGGGCCCTTTAAGGGCCGCGAGGTGCGCGGTCTCTTTAAGGCGGGTCCTGGTGGTTTCTGTTTTCTGAAGGAAGTGACGGGGGGTGGGATTGAATGAAAAGTGCAAAACACAGGCTCGCAGCGCTGGAGCCCGGGGCCGCGGAGCCGGGCCGGGGCAGCGCCGTCTCCGCCTCGGGGCCGCCGGGGGCGCCCTGCTGAGCGCTACCCACGTGCGTCCGCGCCACCTCGCGGGCGACCCCGCGGCCAAGGCCCCCGGCGGAGCGGCTCCCGGGCGCCCCGAACTAGCCCCCAACTTTGGGCGAAGTTTGCCTGCGCCTCTCCCCGCCCCCACGCGGCGCGCCGGGGCCGCGGACGGCAGCGGCCCCCGGGGATGCGCCTTCCCGGGGTACCCCTGGCGCGCCCTGCGCTGCTGCTGCTGCTGCCGCTGCTCGCGCCGCTGCTGGGAACGGGTGCGCCGGCCGAGCTGCGGGTCCGCGTGCGGCTGCCGGACGGCCAGGTGACCGAGGAGAGCCTGCAGGCGGACAGCGACGCGGACAGCATCAGCCTCGAGCTGCGCAAGCCCGACGGCACCCTCGTCTCCTTCACCGCCGACTTCAAGAAGGTGAGGCGCCCTCACTCGCCGGGGTGGCACCTCCAGCCGTTCCCATCCTCCTGCCCTTCTTCAGGATGTGAAGGTCTTCCGGGCCCTGATCCTGGGGGAGCTGGAGAAGGGGCAGAGTCAGTTCCAGGCCCTCTGCTTTGTCACCCAGCTGCAGCACAATGAGATCATCCCCAGTGAGGCCATGGCCAAGCTCCGGCAGGTAAGTGCCCCACCAGGCCTGCCTGGCCCAGGCCAGGTAGGAGTGACTTCTCTCCCACACACAGAAAAATCCCCGGGCAGTGCGGCAGGCGGAGGAGGTTCGGGGTCTGGAGCATCTGCACATGGATGTCGCTGTCAACTTCAGCCAGGGGGCCCTGCTGAGCCCCCATCTCCACAACGTGTGTGCCGAGGCCGTGGATGCCATCTACACCCGCCAGGAGGATGTCCGGTTCTGGCTGGAGCAAGGTCAGCTGGGAGCTGGGCACTGCCCGCTGCTGCTCCCTCCCTGATCCTTGCCTCTCTCCCCCAGGTGTGGACAGTTCTGTGTTCGAGGCTCTGCCCAAGGCCTCAGAGCAGGCGGAGCTGCCTCGCTGCAGGCAGGTGGGGGACCACGGGAAGCCCTGCGTCTGCCGCTATGGCCTGAGCCTGGCCTGGTACCCCTGCATGCTCAAGTACTGCCACAGCCGCGACCGGCCCACGCCCTACAAGTGTGGCATCCGCAGCTGCCAGAAGAGCTACAGCTTCGACTTCTACGTGCCCCAGAGGCAGCTGTGTCTCTGGGATGAGGATCCCTACCCAGGCTAGGGTGGGAGCAACCTGGCGGGTGGCTGCTCTGGGCCCACTGCTCTTCACCAGCCACTAGAGGGGGTGGCAACCCCCACCTGAGGCCTTATTTCCCTCCCTCCCCACTCCCCTGGCCCTAGAGCCTGGGCCCCTCTGGCCCCATCTCACATGACTGTGAAGGGGGTGTGGCATGGCAGGGGGTCTCATGAAGGCACCCCCATTCCCACCCTGTGCCTTCCTTGCGGGCAGAGAGGGAGAGAAGGGCTCCCCAGATCTACACCCCTCCCTCCTGCATCTCCCCTGGAGTGTTCACTTGCAAGCTGCCAAAACATGATGGCCTCTGGTTGTTCTGTTGAACTCCTTGAACGTTTAGACCCTAAAAGGAGTCTATACCTGGACACCCACCTCCCCAGACACAACTCCCTTCCCCATGCACACATCTGGAAGGAGCTGGCCCCTCAGTCCCTTCCTACTCCCCAACAAGGGGCTCACTATCCCCAAAGAAGGAGCTGTTGGGGACCCACGACGCAGCCCCTGTACTGGATTACAGCATATTCTCATCTCTGGCCCCGAGGCTGCCTGTGGGGCGAGTGGAGACCTCCCATCACTGAGACAGATCACAGACCACGAGTGCCTTTCCCGGACCTGGACGTTGCCTCCAGAGCAGGCACCAGCTCTTTCCCTCTCTACACAGAAATATTTTTGTAAGGTTCTGGGGCAGGGAGGGAGCATGAAGTACGAGGAAAACTTGAATTCCAGATTTTTAGTGCAAAGTATTTATCATTTCTACCAGAAATAAACGTTTTAAGTTTTTACTTGACTAATGAGACCCAGAGTTTGGAGAAAACTTTTGGCCAATGCTGCCACCTGATGTCAGAAAGTGTCCCCACACCCTAGCAGTGGCCTATCTTGGAACAAGAACTTCGAAAGCACCTACTGTGTGCTCAGCCATTTGAGGAAGGAAGGAGGAGAAGGAAGATGTTACTAGGGAAGGATGAGATAAAACTTCTGCACCCAAGACAATGAGACAGACATAGCTGCAACCGTAGTAAGCCAGTCAGAAATAGCCAGCGCGAAGGCAAGAGATGGGGTGGAGATTGGAACCCCGCTTCAGATCTGGGCTCGGCTACTTACCTGCTGTGCAGCCATGGGTCAAGTTGCTTGACCTCTCTGTGCCTCCACTCCCTTAGCTATAAAATGAGCTTACTTAAGAGACCGAAGTGAATTCTTGCATGTCAAGCATCT